CACTGCAGCCTCAAACACTTGGGCTGAAGCAATCCTCCTGCCTCAGCCTCCCAAGTACTGGGACCACAGGTGTGTGCCACGATTCCTGATTACTTTGTTTATATTTTGTAGAGATGACGTTTTGCTATGTTGCCCAGACTAATCTTGAACTCCTAACCTCAAGTGACGCCCTGCCTTGGCCTCCCAAAGGAGGGAGATTATGAGCAGGAGCCCCTGGGCCTGGCTGAGATTTTCCCCTTAGTCTTTTTATACACAGGATATTTTATTCATAAAATACATAAATAGTAGGCAAATTTTGGGGTCAAGTGAAATAGATATGTTGTAATAGTTGATATATAGACCAGAGTTCCTTAGCTGAACTGGAGGGCAGGCTTTAGGTGATCCATGGATGCCCTGAACTTGTGGACACCATTGAAAATCTGTACGAAACCATGGACAGTCTCCTGTGATTTTCATTCCTCAAAATGTCTCTTGGACTCAAAGATGCCTGAGAGCAAAGGATGCATGTTCCCCTACTATAGGATCCAGGATAGTGAATATCAGTAAACATTCAGCAAAAAAGCTTTGCCACATTGAGTACTTCGACGTAACGTCTCCATTCAACAAGTCAATTTACCCAGGATCTCCTGTATATGTTAATCTCACTCTTGGAAGGACTCATCATTCTGCTTACCCTAAATTTCCTTCCACCTTCCTCCCTCTCTCACCAGACTAGACTCTGAAATGGGAAGGAGAAGCGGGGAGGAGAGCCCAACACCCCCTCAAGTTTAGAGTGGAGAGGACACAGCCTCTGCTGGGACAGGGAAAAGAGGAATGTGGAGACCCTGAGGATGCTTTTGGACAATGCTCAGAGGTTGGGACATTGCCAGGAGATACCGTTCACCCCGGATCTCCAAGAAAAGAGATCAGTCTGGCAGTTACATGTGTTTTTCTTCAAAGTAGTTGCCAGTTTGGAATGACCGATGACATCAGAGATTCCGACTTTCCTGATTGGAAGGACCGGACTCTGGTTGCTTGGGAGTTCAGGTGGACAACAGCAACTTCTCAGAACTACTCTTCACTCCTAACTTCTCCCGAGCCTCTAGAAGAGAAACGCACTCTTCTGGGTCCTAACGGAGTCTGGAAGAAGGCTTTGGACAGAACAGGGACTAGGTTTTGTGGACAGAAACAAAGTGTTTGGGAGAGATTATGGCCAGTGGTCAAGCGCGCCCCCCGTTTGAGGAGGAGAGCCCCCAGCCTAGCACAACGGTACGGTCCCCCGAGGTGGTGGTGGATGATGAAGTGCCAGGACCATCAGGTGAGGTGACTGGAGGGAGAAGCGATGGGAGAACATGACACCATGGCCTGGTTTCTTCACTCAGCCCCTTGGATAGATCCCAGCCCCCAGCCTCAATCCCTTGGCCTGAAAAGGAAGAGCGAATGGTCAGACGAATCCGAGGAGGAGCTGGAGGAGGAGCTGGAGTTGGAGCGCGCCCCTGAGCCCGAGGACACCTGGGTGGTGGAGACGCTGTGTGGGCTCAAGATGAAGCTGAAGCGAAAGCGAGCATCCTCCGTGCTCCCTGAGCACCACGAGGCCTTCAACAGGCTCCTTGGTAGGAGGATACCCCAAAAAGCACCTCCAACCTTCTCACCCTGACACAGGCTCTCTTTTCACAGGGGATCCTGTCGTTCAAAAATTCCTGGCCTGGGACAAAGACCTGAGGGTGTCAGACAAGGTAAGGTTGTTCTCCACTCAACTGTGTTCCTGTTTCTCTCTCTCTACTCCCTTCTCTCCATCAGTATCTCCTGGCTATGGTCATAGCGTATTTTAGCCGTGCCGGCCTCTTCTCGTGGCAATACCAACGCATTCATTTCTTCCTGGCTCTGTGAGTAGTTTGCTTCTTCCCATCTGTCAATACCCCTGAGCAGCAACCTGATCTCTCTCCCCAGCTACCTGGCCAGTGACATGGAGGAGGACAACCAGGCCCCGAAACAAGACATCTTCTCCTTCCTCTACGGGAAGAACTACTCCCAGCGACCCTTGTTCCATAAGCTTCGATACCAGCTCCTCTGTTCCATGCGCTGGAGGACGTGGGTTTCCCCAGAGGAGATGGAGGAGGTAGGTGGGGCCATATGAGGAGGTGGGGGTGGCCTGGCTTCTCAAGTGGTGTGTGTTTTTCCAGATCCAGGCTTATGACCCAGAGCACTGGGTGTGGGCCCGAGATCGCACCCTCATTTCCTAGAGCTCCGGGGACATGGAGGCCTGAGGTCATCGGCCTGAGGGAAGGTACGTGTGTATCCTCCAGGGTAAAGGCAGAATTGAAGTGTGACATCCTCTCTCTCACTTCCAGAACACTGGGCCCAGGGGAGATGGGAATTTTCAGCAGGAAGTTTATCGCGACGCTAATGCCAGACACCAGGAAGGGAGAGAGGAGCCTCCTGTGCAGATCATCTAGAAGAAGCTGGACTCTTCTAGAAGGGGCAAAATAGATTGACCAGGTTTTCCTCCTAGGAGCCATGGAGGTATTTCTAGGAGTCAGTGGAGGGAAAGTGAGAAACCAGGGGTGTTTCTGGTTCCACCCCTTCCTGCGGCAAAACCTCCCTTTTCACGTTGCTGAATCCCAGCCTCCCCTGGGCTGGAAGCTGGAGTTCCTGTTTCCTATGGACTTGGTTGCCACAGTCCAGAGCATTTGAAGGCACAGCGCAGGCACTCAGATTGTTACGGAATTCTTTGTAAAATATGAAATTACTGCCATAGGATTTTAAGAGATAGTTTAATAGATACTGTACATTTTGTTGGTTTATTTTTCAAATGTTGGCCATAGAATTATTACTAGGTTGATTTAAAATAGTTTGGGGTTTTTGTAGTTTTGAAAACATGCTGTTCCTATAGAGTTCTCTGACGGTTGTTATATACACATAAATATAATTTAGTTTTCATTTTTAAGAGAGGATTCTTTTTATCGTAAATGTTTTCTCTTTAAATCGTTTTATCTATTATTAAATGTGCTCCTGAAGCGAGCACTCTTGTAATCTATGATACTGACCTAATATATCCATTATATTTATAGCTAGGTGGTAGTTCCCCTACATTCTTGCAAATAGAAATGTTTATTTTCTGTTTACTGTTTGTTACTGAATTGTGAGAATTCAGTTGTGATTTTTAACATGCCTTCCATATATACTAACATGTCCAATATATACTATACATTTTATTTGTTTATTTTGAAAATGATGGGCATGGCATTATTACTACATTTATTTAACTAGTTTAGAAATACAAGTATTTTTTAAAAGACACTGTTCTTATGAAGTTGTGTGATGGGTGTTACACCTGTTATATACACATAGATATAATTCTGTTTTCATTTTTAAGAGAGGATTCTTTTTATCCTAAATGTTTTATTTTTAAATCTTTTTATCTGTTATTACATGTGCTGCTGAAGGGAGCACTGTTATGACCTAGAGTAGTTACATAATATATCTATTCTATTTATAGCTAGGTGGCATTTCCCCGAAATTCTTGTAAAAATAAATTTTTATTTGATGTTGAGTGTTTGTTTGTTATTGAACTGTGAGAATTCAGACGTAATTTTTTAGCTTGTATTGAAAGGTTTGTATGTTACTTTAAAGAGGACATGTGTTTGAAAGGAGGACAGGAGCTGTGTGTTTCAAAGAGGACAGTGCACTGCGCTACCTGGGAAAATGCAATAAAGATGAAGTTTTCTCATCTTCACAACGACTGTGACCATATTGGTCTGGATTGCT